GTCCACATTTTCATATGAAGCTACTTTACAAAGTAAAAACACATGCTGCAGTTACATTGCTGATGATTTAGTATTTTCATAGTTTAATTTTCACTTTAAAAGGTAAAAGTAAAAAGCATCCTATAAAAATTTTCTTTGAATGACAGTATATTGAATTCATTAACATCTAAATTATATTTAATTGTCAATATTTAAAAGGGTGTTTGCTGTGAAATATATTTGTTTAAAAATAATCCTTTCAGGACCTAGGTATCCAATGAGTGTTTTCATTCAGATTCATACTGACATCTAATTAAATGATGATGTTACTTAAAATTTGATGGCTATTTTGCATTTGCAGTTTTATTCAGCGATTCAGCAAATACTTATTTACCACTTATTATTAATATGTACCAGGCACTAATTGTTGCTTAAGATACAAAAGGGAGCAACTTTCAAAGAGTTTATAGTCTTGGTGGAAGTGCATACATTGACAGCAATAATCCTAACTGTATAGGTACTGTACTCAGAAATGTTTGGGGCTATGTGGGAACAGATAATTTTGCCTATTGAGTTGATGCAGACTTTGCAGAAAAAATGCTGTTTATATGACCTGAGCTTTCAAAAATACTAAGATGGAAAAGAGGTAATTGGATAGAAGCCTAGTGTCGCCAAATAGAAAATCTGTTGGAAATTGGGAAACCTGAGTTTAAATCACTTTGGCCCATTTCTAGTTATGTGACCTTGCCAAGTGGGCACACGTTTTCATCATCTCTGAAACGAGAGAGGTATATCAAGTAATATGCAGAGTTTCTTTCTGCCCTACATTCCTGACGTTATTTATAAATGAACAGTAGTTTTTATAGGAAGCTAAGCATGTTATTATTTTTATTAAAAACTCATCATATATCTTATTTCTAATGTGAAAACTGTAGAAAGGACTGTTAGATTTCAGAGTTGTTGATTTAATTTTTCTGTATTTATAAACAACATACTTTTAGAAGGGACATTTTTGTCAAAGAAGAAACATGTTTTCTCTCTTTTTTTTTTTTTTTTTTTTTTTTTTTGAGATGGAGTCTCGCTCTGTCGCCCAGGCTGGAGTGCAGTGGTGCGATCTCCGCTCACTGCAAGCTCCGCCTCCTGGGTTCATGCCACTCCCCTGCCTCAGCCTCCCGGGTAGCTGGGACTACAGGCGCCCACCACCATGCCCGGCTAATTTTTTGTATTTTTAGTAGAGACGGGGTTTCACCATGTTAGCCAGGATGGTCTCGATCTCCTGACCTTGTGATCCACCCACCTCGGCCTCCCAAAGTGCTGGGATTACAGACGTGAGTCACTGCACCCGGCCAAATGTTTTCTCTTTCTACCAGTTGTAGTTACATGGTTACTTACATTGTGAGATGAATTCTGCCATTAACGGGAGATCAGCTCTACCCAATAATCAAGTGACTTCTGTATACTTGATACGTTTATTATGTGTTGTTTCATGTGAGCTTTTATTTTCCCAACTGTGGCAGGGACTGGCTGGCTACTTCCAGCCCATTTCTCTTTCCTCTTGGAAACACAGCTGGACTCCCTTTCCTGCCTAGTTAGCTGGTCCCATGTCACTGAACTCTGGCCAAAGAGGGAGAGCCAAAAGTCTGTATGCCACATCTAGCCCTGCGCCTAACCTCTCCTGCAGGCACCTGCTCATCTCTTCCGCCTTGCTGGTTAGATGGCCATGACTAGGGCAGTCTTGGAAACTGCTTGTTAAAGATGCCAAAGCTTCCGTCAGCCTGGTGTCCTGAATGAATGTATGGAACAGAGCCCCTCCCCTTCCATTATCAAATGGACTCTATATAAACTATTGTTAAGCAGTTCCGTTTGCAAGGTTAATCTTTTATGATAGCTGGTGTTTCCTTAACTGATTTCTCATCCTAATTGCTCTTCATTCTGGAAGCCTTCTTACTAATTCTCTTTGCAAGTGGCATTATTTGCTTTTGAAGTGTTACTGCTTATATTTTGAAGCCATCATTTGCCAATATTGGAGTATAATGTGATCTTTTTTCAAGTAATTCTGCTCTTCTTAACAATAATGTAATGAGACCATTTAGGTGCTTTTGCAGTCCAGTGGGTAGGCTGCCTTCATAGTTTGTCACATGTGAATGACTCATCTCATAGTGCATTGCTTCACAGCACAGACTGCTGCGTGGGAGAAGTCTGCAGGCCCTCCAGTCCCCGGAAAGGCTCATCTCCTCAACCACAGACAGAGGCCAGAATACATAACCTTTGATCATGGGCGTGTAGTCCTTCTGTGTGTTGCTGGGTTTGATTTGCGACTGTTTTGTTAAGGCTTTTTTTGCATCTGTTTTTAAAGGATGTATTGGACTGGGCGTGGTGGCTCACACCTGTAGTCCCAGCACTTTGGGAGGCTGAGGTGGGTGGATCACTTGAGGTCAGGAGTTTGAGACTAGCCTTGCCAACATGGCAAAACCCCGTCTCTACTAAAAAAAATACACACACACACACACACACACACACACACACACACACACTAGCCAGTCATGGTGGCACAGGCCTATAATTCTAGCTACTCAGGACACTGAGGCAGGAGAATCACTTGAACCTGGGAGGCATAGGTTGCAGTGAGCCGAGATTGTGCTAATGCACTCCAGGCTGGGTGACGAGAGTGAAACTCCATCTCAAAAAAAAAAAAAAAAAAAAAAAAAAAACATGTATTGACTTATAGTTTTGGTTTTGCTTTTTCTTGTGTTATTTTTGTTTTGGTGTCAGGGTAATACTGGCCTTAGTGGAATGAGTTAAGAAGTGTTCTTTCTTCTATGTTTTGGAAGAGTTTGTGAAGAATTATTATTAATTCTTTGTTAAGCGTTTGATAGAATTCGCCCATGAAACCCTGTGGGACTGGACTTTACTCTGATTTTTAAAAAATTACTAATTCAGTTTCTTTACTTGTTACAGGATTATTCAGATTATCTATTTCTTTCCAAGTCAGTTTTGGTAGTTTGTGTCTTTTTCATAATTTGTCCACTTTATCTAGGTTATCTAATCCACTTTATCTAGGTTATCTAATCTGCGGCCGTGCAGTTGTTTTTAGGATTTCCTTACAGTCCTTTTTATTTCTGTCAGGTTGGTAGTAATGTAACCTCCTTTGTTCCTGATTTTAGTAATTGAACTCTTCTCTCTTTTTTTCTTGGTCAGTCTAGCTTAAAGGTTTGTCAATCTTGTTGATCTTTTAAAATAACCAGCTTTTGGTTTTAATGATTTTTCTCACTTGTTTTTCTGTTCTTTATTTCATTTATTGGTTTCTGTTTTTATTGTTTTCTTCCTTCCACTTATTTTCTGTTCAGTTTAGTCTTCTTTTTGTAGTTTAAGGTGGAAAGTTAGATTATTTACTTGAGGGTCTTTTTTAGTACAGGTGTTCATAACTACAAATTTCCATCTAAGTACTGCTTTTGCTGTATTTCATGAGGTTTGGCCATACATCTCAAAATTATTTTCTAATTTCCCTTGTGATATCTTCTTTGATTCATTGCTTATTTATTTTTAGTTTTTATTTTTATTTTTATTTTATTTTTGTAGAGACAGGGTCTTGCTTTGTTACCCAGGCTGGAGTGCAGTGACATGATTATAGTTCACTATGATGATCACTGTAACTTTGAACCCCTGGGCTCAAGCAGTTCTCTTGCCTCAGCCTCCCAGGTAGCTAGCAATACAGGCATACACCACCACACCTGGGTAATTTTTAAATTTTGTTGTAGAGACAGGCTGTGTCTGTTGCTGTGTTGCCCAGGCTGGTCTTGACCACCTGGCCTCACGTGATCCTCCCACCTTAGCCTCCCAAAGCACTGGGATTACAGGTGTGAGCCACCTTATCTGGCCTGATTCATTGTTTATTAATGAATATGAATTTCCTCATATTTATACATTTTCTAAATTTCCTTCTGTTATTGATTTCTAATTTCATTCCATTGTAGTTGGAGAACATACTTTATATGATTTCTATCCTTTGAAGTTTATTCACATTTGTGAAAAATGTCCTAACATACTGGGTATCCTTGAGAATATTCTGTATGCACTTGAGGAAAATCTACATTCTGCTCCTGTTGAGTGGAATGTTCCATAGATTTTGTTCTAGGTCTGCAGCATTGTTCAAATCTTCTTTTTTTGTTCATCTTCTATCTAGTTGTCCTATCCATTATTGAATGTGGAGTACTGAAGTTTGTCACTATTTCTCTGTTTTTCCTTCTATTCTGTCAGATTTTGATTCATGTATTTGAAGTTCTGCTGTTAGATGTAATATATTTATGTTTGCTTGGCAGATTGGCCCTTTTATCATTATAAACTGTCTTCAGCCATGCACCTCTCTTTTGGTTACTGTTTGCACCTTTTTTCTGTTGTCATACTTTCTACCTATTTGTGTCTTTGAACACGAAGTGTGTGTCTTGTAGACAGCATGTAATTGCATCATGATTTTTCATTCATTCTGTCAATCTGCTTGTTTAAAAAATCAGCTTTAGTTAGGAAAATTCACATCCAGCAAAATGTATCCATTTAAAATCTTAGCAGGTATGTACACTTGCTAATTATTATTATTCTCCCCATCCAGATGAGCTCCCTTTGCCCTGTTACCCTGCCTGATCAGCTTTACAGCCCTACATCAGTCTCTCCAGTGTCTCTTCTCTCATACCTGGCTGTAGAGTTCCAACTCAGAAGGCCACACAAGCATCTGACTGCAGCTCTGTGAATCAGTAGAGTTCACTGTGTAACCCACAGTGTTCCCGTTGACTAGGCCCATTCCTGAAGGCAGCTTATTCCAGCTTTCTCAGTGTTTCTCCTGTCTGCCTTTACCACCTGTTCATTAACTCTTAGCCATCAACCCTCCCCTCAACCCCGCCACTTTCAGCTACAGCTCCATTGCCTTCTTCCTATAGGCGTTGAAACGTGTCTCTACCCAGTCACCAAAGACCACCCCCAACCCCCAGTGACCCAGCACACCTATCTAGCTACCATCCCGTCTCTGTCCTTTGCTTTGCAGCCAAACCTTTTGAATGAGATGTTTTTCGTCATGACCTCACCCTACATCCCCTTTCTCTGTGAAATTTAAATGGTGTTTCTCAGGATTCTGTCCTAAGCACACCTACATTTGTGATGTACATGTTCTTCCTGGGAAACTGTAACTTCATTCATGGCTTTATATCATCTGATTATACACCAGAGCCTGATGGGAGGTAGGTGGCACACTCAAAAGGTTCCATCGATCTCTGCCTGTTGATTGGAGCCTTTAATCCATTTCTATTTAATGTAATTACTGATAAGGCAGAATTTACATCTGCAATTTTGCTGTTTGTGTTCTGTGTGTCTTGTGATATTTTTGTGTCTTTGTTGCTCCATTACTGCCTTCTTTTGTTTTAAATATTTTCTAATGTGGTGTTTTAATTCCCCATCATTTCTATTATAATGTACTTAAAAAACTATTTTGTTAGTGATTGCCGCAGGGATTTTAACTAACACAGCTCACTCTTAGCTAGGTTTAGTGTTTTTGTTGAATAAATGCTCCTGGAATTCTTTCAAGTCCGGTTATTTTCCAGAGTTCTGAAACAGTTGCTTTTGGCAATTTTCACTAGTCTTCTCATTGCAGTTACACAGAAGTATATTTTCAGAGGTTTTTATACTGCCATCCCTGCTTACTTCACCTACTTATTTATGATTTATTTGTCCTGTTTTACAAATGTGTATCCAGTGTAATGAATAACAAAATGCTTTAATTTGGGAGATGCTATTGTATTAATTGCCCTTTTAACAGTTGTGATAGAAATATGTGGAAGATACTATTCCAAATATGAAAACAGTTTTGGGTAATTAATTAAGTGGAAAAGATTATATAGATTGTGTTAGAAGATAAATTATGAACAAAGTCAAGCACTTTAAAGCTGAAAGGTGTTTAGAAATGTCCACTTTTCAGAAGAGGAATCTGAGGGCTGGAGAATGTAAATACCTTGCTTAACATTATATGACTATTAGCAATTTTATGGGTTTGTTTGTGTTTGTTTGTTTGTTTGTTTGTTTTTTCTCTTTTTGGAGGAGGTCTCGCTTTGTCACCCAGGCTGGAGTGCAGTGGCGCGATCTCGGCTCACTGCAACCTCTGCCTCCTGGGTTCCAGCGATTCTCCTGCCTCAGCCTCCTGAGTAGCTGGGACTCCAGGCACGCCACCACTCCTGGCTGATTTTTGTATTTTTAGTAGAGATGGGGTTTTACCACGTTGGCCAGGCTGGTCTTGTACTTCTGACCTCAAGCGATCCACCTGCCTTGGCCTCCCAAAGTGCTGGGGTTATAGGTGTAAACCACTGAGCCCGGCCACTAATAGCAATTTTGGAAATTCTTCCTCAGCCTCTTAATGTTTCACTGCATCATTTTTAAGCCATAGTAAGACAGAAAAACGTAAATGGAATATTAGAACATGACTCAAATGAGATAATCTATTGTGTTAACCTTGGATAAATAACACTTTCAAATTGATGATGTTTTAAAACATTTCTCTCTAATTTTGTCTTACATTCCATGTTGTAGGGAGAATCACTCTTCATAGTGGAGTAATAATATTTTGAAGGTCGTGGATCCCTTTGAGAATCTTAAGAATTATCACCTCTTTCCTCAGAAAAATGTATACACTGCACAGGCATGCTGGATTTTTTATTGTTTGCATATCCCTGGAGGATTATTGATGGGTTCAAGTTAGGGCCCTGCTGTAGTTTGTTTTAATCTATGCTTCTATTTTCATCCTCAGTTTTATTTTTTCTGTCAAATTTAAATTGTTAAAATAATAGTTACTCAAATGCAGATATTAAGAAGTCAGGGCTGGGCACGGTGGCTCACGCTTGTAATCCCAGCACTTTGGGAGGCCGAGATGGGTGGATCACGAGGTCAGGAGATCGAGACCATCCTGGCTAACATGGTGAAACGCCATCTCTAGAAAAATACAAAAAATTTGCCGGCGTGGTGGCGGGCGCCTATAGTCCCAGGTACTTGGGAGGCTGAGGCAGGAGAATGGCGTGAACCCGGGAGGCGGAGCTTGCAGTGAGCCGAGTTCGCACCACTGCACTCCAGCCTGGGTGACAGAGCGAGACTCCGTCTCAAAAAAAAAGAAGTCAGATTGTTTTTTCATGCTATTTTTCTTCTTATAAAATAGACCAAATAGCTTTCAAGCTATATAAAATTTGTGTTATAATATTGCTTTCAATCAAGAATTCTTAGCTTTAGAAATTCTGTTTATGTGATTTTTAAGTAATTAAAGTTATCTTATTGCCTAGTTGTTTTCAGTAGACTACAAATGTACTGAATTTTTGTATCTACTAACAGTTTTAATACTATTTTATTGCTTTTTAGTTTCAGTTTGAAAAAATCTGATAATACACTGTTTATTATAATTACAATATTTTAAATCTTAGGTATGATGGAAGTCCTAAGTGTTAATATATGCAGCATATCCCAGCTTGAACACTGGCAGCTGGGTGCTTGTCAGTACAGCATGGTGGGTTGCTCATGGCATCGTATTGACTGTGTATTAACACAGAATATTCTGTTGGGCTGTGAGCTGATTGTTTAGAATGTAAATGAAGCTGCTGATGGATCTGGTGACTGATGGCTTAAATTCCAATTAATCAATTACTTCATCACTTTCTTAATTCAGATCAAATATCTCCAGAGTGCACACAATTCTTTTAGTGGTATTAAGAGAAATTAATGCTTTAGAACTAATTTTCATCAATCTCTTATAAATGTCAATATCTTTTTCACTTGTCTCCTAAGTGATGACATTATACTTTAAGTGTTTGGGACATATTATAGTACCTCAGCTGTCTGTCACTTGTTAGTGGGACGGGGTGGTGGTTAAATGACACTGTACTCATCCACATGGTCTCTGTAGTGCTATTCGTCTTGCTACCAGCTTGAAAATTTCATGCAGAGTCATTAAATCGTATGAATGATTTAAAAATTAAGTTTAATGGCAGACAATCTGGTATTATAAATGCAAAGTCAATGCCTATCTTTCTTTTGTTGGCCGTATACCCTAGCCGATCTCTTTCAGAGCTGTTGGATTTGTGAGCTGTTGTAGGAAGTCTACTAATATTACAGGGTAACTTATTATGCGATATGACAGACTCGTGCTCCGACGGTGTCCTGTCAGTTTCTTCAGCACACTTGATGCACCCTCCTATGTGACACATACACGAGTTGATCTTAATTGTCATTAAGCCTGTTGACTCTTGTCAGTTGTATAAAATAAAATCAAGTATTCATAAGCAGTCTGTAATAGGATATAAGCAGGCCAACTTAGTAATACATTTTTTGCTGAGCCTTAACTGGCGTCAGTTTTAGCGAGTGCTTTCTGTTAAAAAATTATTAGATGCAGTTCTTGTGAAATAAGTCAAGCTGGCCATCTTTCTGATTTGCTAGAGTTCATTCTTTCTCTCTTTAAATCACCTCAGTTATTGAAAGGTTAGTATTTTTAACTGTACTTAACTTGAGTAAAAGTAATAACGTTGTTTTTCTCTAAGTTTAAAAAATAGCATATGATTTAACATGAGGCATGGCTTTTTTCTTTAAACAAAGTCAGCTATTTTTTCAGTGTTTAATAAGTTTACAGAAATTTAGATATTTGTTTCACTTTTAGAAACACAGAATACAGGAAATTTATGAGACTCCAGAGATTCTCACTTGTTTTTTTCTTTATGTAATAGAAAATCTAGAGTAGAGTGAATGGCATTGACATCTCACAGATGTGTCAGATAGAGTCTAGAATTTAGTCCATTTTACGTTACTTTAATATTTTATATCAGAACATTCACCCATATATAAAGGGGGAAATTCAATCTAGAAAAAAACTGTAACTTTAAAATAATATGCACTGCAACCTTTCTTGTACTGCTTCTTAGTTGAAACCAGTGAGCTCGTGCAATATATTTTTTTATAATTCTTTTGACAAATAACCCCTAACGGTTTATTTAAATATATGTATGCGTGTGTGTATATATATATGCGTGTATAATATAATATATGTCTCTAAAATCTCTAAAATTAACCTCAATTGTTTAGTTATTTACCTTTAGGAATAGTTGTTTTAATATTTTTATATTTTATTTTCATATTTTATTTTATACACACACACACACACACACACACACACACACACACAGGGGGAGACAGAGACAGACAGACAGACAGAGACAGAAAAGGTCTCGCACTGTCCCAGGCTAGAGTGCTGTGGCTTAATCATAGCTCACTGCAGTCTCGAACTCCTGGGCTCAAGTGATCCTTCCACCTCAGTTTCCCGAGTAGCTGGGACTACAGGTGCTTGCTACCATGCCCCACTAATTTTTTATTTTTTAGTTTTTGTAGAGATGGGGTTTTCTCGTGTTGCCCAAGCTGGTCTTGCACTTCTGGGTCCAAGCCATTCTCACGTCTTGGTCTCCTAAAGAGTTGAGGTTACAGACGTGAGTCACTGTGCCCAGCCCTATATTTTTTAAAGTATATGTAATCAGATGACATTGTCTCAGATATACTTTAATTGATAACGCCAATAACTGGAGAATCTTTTCATGGCTCTTGATCTTTTTGTGCCTTAGACAGGTGGGTTCATGTCTCTGTATTTCCCAGATTCCATTTTAACAATGATAATTCCCATATTACAGGGTACTTAAAAGGATTAAAAATAAAATTGGTGACTGGGCATGGTGGCTCATGCCTGTAATCCCAGCACTTTGGGAGGCCGAGGCAGGCGGATCACGAGGTCAGGAGATCGGGACCATCCTGGCTAACATGGTGAAACCCCGTCTCTACTAAAAATACAAAAAAAAAATTAGCCAGACATGGTGGCGGGCGCCTGTAGTCCCAGCTACTCAGGAGGCTGCGGCAGGAGAATGGTGTGAACCCGGGAGGTGGAGTTTGCAGTGAGCTGAGATCGCGCCACTGCACTCCAGGCTGGGTGACAGAGCGAGACTCCATCTCAAAAAATAAAATAAAATAAAATTGGTGAGGTAGTTACATAGATAGGGCAGATTTAGGCACTGAGTTGCTAGAAGCTATAATTAGTTGAAAATGCATCAGCTAGGAGAGAAAAGCATTTAATATTTGTGTAGAGTAAGAGACCACAAGAATGCTCAGTAGCATGTGGAAATACTTTTAGGAGGTTCAGAGGGGGAAATGAGGGTATTATGGATGTGGATTTGCATGGACATTTTAGTTGTAGAATGTTCTGTGGAAAGGGTGGGCTGGACTAAGCCATGTGAAGATCTGTTCTTACATAATCTACTTTAATGATTTCTCCAAATTTGAGAAACAACTAGCTACCATGATACGAGTTCCCAGTATATGACACTCATGACAGGCTTTCACGTATTTTCCCTGAATTTTACAACATAACTCCAGGGTAAGTCTTATACAGATTAAAAAACTGAGGTCTAACAAGGTCAAGTTATTTGAAAGGGAGCATTGAGTAGTCAGTTACAGGGCTGGTGTTCAGCTTCTGACTGTCTGGCTCTGCCTACTCTGTTATGCCAGTTTGGGATGGAAGCCTCCAGAGCAGGCATTCTCACCTCTACCTAGCACTGTTGGTGCTTTGGGCCCAATATGTCTCTGCTGTGGTGGGCAGGTCTGTCTTCTGCACTGTTGGGTGTTGAGAATATTCTTGTCCTCATTCCACCAGAAGCCAGTAGCATTCTCCTAACTTCCTTTCCAGTTGTGAAAACCAACAGTGTCTCTAGAAGTTGCCAAATGTAAATTGTCCCTAGTTGAAAACCTATGGAGGGCTTTTCATCCATTGAAGAGAATCTCTAAAATTAACCTTACTTGTTCAGTTATTTACCTTTAGGAATACTTGTTTTAATATTTTTCGAGACCTTCTTTCTCAGTGAGAACAGACTGAGTCTGCAGAAATTGAGCCATGGCCTGTTATCTTCCTCTCTACCCCAGCTCCATGTGCAGGAAGCTCTACTCTAAGCCCATGCAGCCAAAAAGTCAGGGGCTCTGTCTTCCTGCACTTCCTAGGCTATGGCTGCAGCCCCACCCAGGAGGGGCTGGCCATGGTTCTTATTTTCCCCAGACTCATGTTGCCGAAGCCCAATTCCTGACAGGCTTGGCCTAGGGCACTAACATAAAGTAACTTAAAGTGGACTATATTCTAGACTCTACCTGGGCTCCTGAGCATTGTATCCCAGTGAGTTCCAGCCCCAGCAGCTTGTAAGGCAGAGGTGACAGTGCTGGAGGGGCTACACCACAACCCCATCCCCAGTGCCCACTTGATGACCTGAGTATCCCTCCTGGTAGAGCTGGCTGCTGTCCTGTCCCCAGCTCCAATGCCATACTCCAGAGGTTCTGCCCAGGGTGAGAGACAGGTCCTAAGTGCTGAGATGTCTGCAGCCTTCCCTACAGACTTTGTTTGAAAAATAGCCTGGCAGAGTTCATTTCTGAGGATGTCGTTGAGAACACTGGAGAGCTTGGTGGCCACCATTTCAGAGGGCAGAAACAGCAACCCAGTCAGAAGCTTCATGGAGAGTCCTAGATCCAGCCTATCCTGGAGCCAGGAGACTGTGAGCATGTGCTAGGCGCTCTCAGAAGCAGCTGCAATGGGACTCGGAGCAAATGTGAAAGGACTCCCTGGGAGATAACAGCCCTGCATGATGCCAGAGCCCACTGACCCAAGGGGCTTACCTACAACCTCTGAGCTGGCCAAATGATGCATGGTCCTCTGTCCCCAAGGTGAGTCCTACAATGCTGAGCTTACACATGACATCACAGGCCTCCCTGTCAGCCTGGAAGATGGTTTTTGCCCAAGATGATGGTCTCAGGAGTCAATGGAGAAGACCTCCAAGCCACCCATCCCTGACTGAACACGGGCAAAGTCGTGAAATCCCTGAATTGTGAGAGGTCTCTAAGCCACACACAGCCAGTGATGAAGCTTGGAAGTCCAACTAGCTAAGCCAGCCTGAGCACCACCTTTTGTCACAGGATCTTTGGGGTGTTGCTTTTCCAGCCACAAACCTCTATGGCCCGTGGAGCCTTTGTCCAAGTTTTGCTTAGGCCTGCTGGGCTCATTCTGCCTCCTTGGCCCAGCAGGCTTTGCTTAGCTTGTGCTGCCGGCCCGGATCCCACGCCTGCCGAGGGTGAGCCCAGAACAGAGTGGCAAGGTGTGTGTGAGCGAGCGTGGGATCTGGCCACTGCACACAGCCAGGCATGCTGGCTGTGGCAGGGCAGGCAGCTCCAGGTGCCGGCTCTGTGTGAGGCTGTGGCCAAATCAGGCGTTCCATAAGCGACTTCCACTGTGGGCACCAGGAAACGTGGCCCTAGGAGGCTTGGAGACGCTAGGAACCGCAGATCCCCAAAGAGGATGTCACAGCCCTGGCTCGGTGAGCTGTTAAGTCTGGGCTCTCTGAAGAGCCACAGATCTTCTCTCCTTCTCATTGCTTGCAATAAGGCGAATGGCAGGGCGTGTTTCTGCCCTGTTTGTGCTACAGCTCTTTCATTCCCACCATTGAGCTGGTCTCAAGTTCTTGTCCGGCATCCAGGAAGAACAAGGTATATGGACAACTAGAGGGTAAGCAAGGCAAAGAGGTGGTTTATTGAGCGACAGTACAGCTCTCAGGAGACGCTAAGTGGGTAGCTCCTCTCCACAGGCAGGTGGTCCCGATGATTGCAGCTCTCAGTGGAGAGGAGACCCGGAGTAGGTAGCTCCTATCAGCAGGCAGGTCGTTCTGTTGAGTGTGCAGCCCTCAGCGGACAGGGGACCTGGAGTGGGTAGCTTTTCTCCGCAGGCAGGTTGGCTTGTGGAGTGTGCAGCCCTCAGAGTAGAGGGGACCCGGAGTGGGTAGCTCCTTCCCACAGCTGGTAGTCCCAATTTCTGTGTGAGTCTGGCCGAAACTCGCTTTTTTTATGAACTTAGAAGGGAGGAAGCGCATGCTGATTGGTCCATGGGCAGCCATGGGCGGGCCTAGAAAAAGCACTATCCGATTGGCTGTATGGTCATCAATGAAGTCCTCACTTCCGGCAGTGGACCTCACTGGGAACTGGCAGCCCGGCCCCGAGGCTTCAGGTTGTTCCTGGCTTGAAGGTAGGGTTTCACAGGGGACCTGCCAATTTTTGAGAGTGGTAAATTTTTATTCTCTACTTCCAAGGTTCGTGTTTTATTCGAACTGATCAACTAGATGGTGAAACTGACTGGAAGCTGAAGGTGGCAGTGAGCTGCACGCAACAGCTGCCGGCTCTGGGGGTGAGCAGCACCAAGACTACTCCATCCTTTTAATTCTAATCGATTCAAATGTTCTGTATTCCAGGACCTTTTTTCTATCAGTGCTTATGTTTATGCTCAGAAACCACAAATGGACATTCACAGTTTCGAAGGCACATTTACCAGGGTAAGTTAAACCTGTTGTTCAATACAAATAGACGGTTTTGTTTTCTTTTTGTCTCCCTGCACAGGAAGACAGTGACCCGCCCATTCATGAAAGTCTCAGCATAGAAAATACATTGTGGGCAAGCACCATTGTTGCATCAGGTAAGGAAAACATTCTCCTCTGAGTGTGATTGTTTCTACAAGGACCACTTTCATGTTTTTGCAGGTACTGTAATAGGTGTTGTCATTTATACCGGAAAAGAGACTCGAAGTGTAATGAACACATCCAATCCAAAAAATAAGGTAGGCTAGATTGAGGAGCAACTGCTTTAATGGCTTGTTCATGTATTATGTGTTTTTCTTTCAGGTTGGTTTGTTGGACCTTGAACTCAATCGGCTGACGAAAGCGCTATTTTTGGCTTTAGTTGCTCTTTCCATTGTTATGGTAACCTTACAAGGATTTGTGGGTCCATGGTACCGCAATCTTTTTCGGTTCCTTCTCCTCTTTTCTTACATCATTCCCATAAGGTAAGTTTAAAAATGAAAATAAAACAAATGTCCACTAACCACTGCAATGGGTTTTATTTGGCAGTTTGCGTGTGAACTTGGACATGGGCAAAGCGGTGTATGGATGGATGATGATGAAAGATGAGAACATCCCTGGCACGGTCGTTCGGACCAGCACTATCCCAGAGGAACTTGGGCGCCTGGTGTATTTATTGACAGACAAAACAGGTACTGTTCGTGGTCTGTGTTCACCTTTGAATTAATGTGTTTGCTGTTGTCCCCTTTATCCTAGGAACCCTCACCCAGAATGAAATGATATTTAAGCGGCTGCACCTGGGCACCGTGTCCTATGGCGCCGACACGATGGATGAGATCCAGAGCCATGTCAGGGACTCCTACTCACAGGTAAGTGGGTTCCTCCTGCACGGGGTCTGCTTTCTTTAATTATGTGACGTTTCATATTCTAAAGATGCAGTCTCAAGCTGGTGGAAACAATACTGGTTCAACTCCACTAAGAAAAGCCCAATCTTCAGCTCCCAAAGTTAGGAAAAGTGTCAGTAGTCGAATCCATGAAGCCGTGAAAGCCATCGTGCTGTGTCACAACGTGACCCCCGTGTATGAGTCTCGGGCCGGCGTTACTGAGGAGACTGAGTTCGCAGAGGCTGACCAAGACTTCAGTGATGAGAATCGCACCTACCAGGCTTCCAGCCCGGATGAGGTCAGTCAAAGCACAAAACCGTGGGAGCTTGTCGGTGGCCTCAGTTGTTGCTGGTCTCCCGTAGGTCGCTCTGGTGCAGTGGACAGAGAGTGTGGGCCTCACGCTGGTCAGCAGGGACCTCACCTCCATGCAGCTGAAGACCCCCAGTGGCCAGGTCCTCAGCTTCTGCATTCTGCAGCTGTTTCCCTTCACCTCCGAGAGCAAGCGGATGGGCGTCATCGTCAGGGTGAGGCTGCGGGGAGGGTGCCACGCGATGGCATGTGCCTCTGTTTATTTTTGTTCTTTGATAGGATGAATCCACGGCAGAAATCACATTCTACATGAAGGGCGCTGACGTGGCCATGTCTCCTATCGTGCAGTATAATGACTGGCTGGAAGAGGAGGTATGTGAGTGACTCTAGCGTGGTTCACAGTGGCCCACCTGTGACTCGGCCTCTCCTTTTCCAGTGCGGAAACATGGCTCGCGAAGGACTGCGGACCCTCGTGGTTGCAAAGAAGGCGTTGACAGAGGAGCAGTACCAGGACTTTGAGGTGAGCCGACTCCCAGCCATCCCATCCTCCTAGCACATAGTCACCTCCCCCTCTGTCCCCACAGCCCATGCAGTCCAGCTCTGTGGAGTCCACACACAGCACGTACACGTGTGCACACAGGCGCCTCCCCCTCTGTCCCCAGAGCCGATACACTCAAGCCAAGCTGAGCATGCACGACAGGTCCCTCAAGGTGGCCGCGGTAGTCGAGAGCCTGGAGAGGGAGATGGAACTGCTGTGCCTCACCGGCGTGGAGGACCAGCTGCAGGCAGACGTGCGGCCCACGCTGGAGATGCTGCGCAACGCCGGGATCAAGGTACTGCAGGCTCACCTCTGCTGGCGCGCGCTGTTGAAATTCACCAGTTTAAATTGTTCCCTAGATATGGATGCTAACAGGCGATAAACTCGAGACAGCTACCTGCATTGCCAAAAGTTCACATCTCGTGTCTAGAACACAAGATATTCATATTTTCAGACAGGTAAGTATGTATCTTAATCACTTTGAATTTTTTAATTTGGGATTCTTTTTCTCCCTTAATGGAGGTAACCAGTCGGGGAGAGGCACATTTGGAGCTGAATGCATTTCGAAGGAAGCATGATTGTGCACTAGTCATATCTGGGGACTCTCTGGAGGTAAGGCTGGACCCTGAGTGAGTACATGTCTGTAAGGCAAAATAACACAGGCTTTGTTTTCCAGGTTTGTCTAAAGTACTACGAGCATGAATTTGTGGAGCTGGCCTGCCAGTGCCCTGCCGTGGTTTGCTGCCGCTGCTCACCCACCCAGAAGGCCCGCATTGTGACACTGCTGCAGCAGCACACAGGGAGACGCACCTGCGCCATCGGTGAGAGCCGCCCACCCTGCTCACAGGGAGGTTTTTATTTCATCTCACTTTTCTTGCTTCGCAGGTGATGGAGGAAATGATGTCAGCATGATTCAGGCAGCAGACTGTGGGATTGGGATTGAGGGAAAGGTAGGTTCGCCCTTTTATCAACACATTAGCACGTTTGAAAAGGCCCCGTGTGCTTTTCTCTCAGGAGGGTAAACAGGCCTCGCTGGCGGCCGACTTCTCCATCACGCAGTTCCGGCACATAGGCAGGCTGCTCATGGTGCACGGGCGGAACAGCTACAAGAGGTCGGCGGCACTCGGCCAGTTCGTCATGCACAGGGGCCTTATCATCTCCACCATGCAGGTACTAAGCCTTCTGTGCTGGCACCCATGGAGCAGTTGTCTTCGTCTGTGGGCTCTCTCTCCAGGCTGTGTTTTCCTCAGTCTTCTACTTCGCATCCGTCCCTTTGTATCAGGGCTTCCTCATGGTGGGGTAAGTTACACTCAGAACCTGCCAGCTCATCCACGCCCATTGCACTCCGCTCTTGGTCTTGCAGGTATGCCACCATATACACCATGTTCCCAGTGTTCTCCTTAGTGCTGGACCAGGACGTGAAGCCAGAGATGGCGATGCTCTACCCGGAGCTGTACAAGGACCTCACCAAGGTACGGGCCTCAGGCAAGCTGTCTGCCTCACGGCACTAACGACGCTCTTCCACTGTTTCCCTAGGGAAGATCCTTGTCCTTCAAAACCTTCCTCATCTGGGTTTTAATAAGTATTTACCAAGGTAAGACGAGATCCTTAGTTTACTGGACTAAATGTGCATGGAAAAAGCTCCTGCTGTTTTTCAGGCGGCATCCTCATGTATGGGGCCCTGGTGCTCTTCGAGTCTGAGTTCGTCCACGTGGTGGCCATCTCCTTCACCGCACTGATCCTGACCGAGCTGCTGATGGTGGCGCTGACCGTCCGCACGTGGCACTGGCTGATGGTGGTGGCCGAGTTCCTCAGCTTAGGCTGCTACGTGTCCTCACTCGCTTTTCTCAATGAATATTTTGGTAAGTTGCCTTGGAATTGTTTTTTGAATCGTCCTTTATTTTCTTTATTACTGTTTTGGAACAGGTATAGGCAGAGTGTCTTTTGGAGCTTTCTTAGGTAGGTAAAGTTATCATTTCTTTCAAAAGTGTCTCTTACCTTTTTCTCTGTTTCCTGCCAACAGATGTTGCCTTTATCACCACCGTGACCTTCCTGTGGAAAGTGTCGGCGATCACCGTGGTCAGCTGCCTCCCGCTGTATGTCCTCAAGTACCTGAGGCGCAAGCTCTCTCCTCCCAGCTACTGCAAGCTGGCCTCCTAAGGGGCTGTGCACCCCCAGCGGGCTGGCCCCAGCACCTTCTGCCCTTCCCAGCACCTTGTGCCCTTGCCAGTGAACGCAGGGTTTGCCATTGCTACCAAGCAAGCACCACAAGAAAGGGAGGGTACGCCAGGCGAGCCCAGGGCACAGATGCTGAGACAGCCTCTCCTTCTCAGTGCAGGGACGTCACCCCTGCCAGGCAAGCCCAGGGCACAGATGCCAGGATGGCTTCTCCCTCTCAGTGCGAGGCTTCACCCCTGCCAGGCAAGCCCAGGGCATAGATGCTGAGACAGCCTCTCCCTCTCAGTGCAGGGACGTCACCCCTGCCAGGCAAGCCCAGGGCACAGAGGCCGGGACGGCCTCTCCCTCTCAGTGTGAGGCTTCACCCATGCTAGGCAAGCCCAGGGCACAGATGCCGGGATGGCCCCTCCCTCTCAGTGCGGGAACGTCACCCCTGCCAGGCAAGCCCAGGGCACAGATGCTGCGATGGCCTCTTCCTCTTAAGTGTGGGGCCTCACCCCTGCTTTTCTTTCTTTTTTTGTATTGTCAAAATTGTATTTCCATATTGAAGCAGCTTGAGTTTCTACTGAAAATGAGCCCGAATTATTTCACTATTACTGTAAAGGGTTCATCTTACTCTGGCATTCTGAGAATTAGACTGAAAGTTTAATTTCTGCAGTTCCCTCATATTCAGATTCTTTCTTTGATGTTATAACACAAAGTCATTCCTACTCAAATGTAATAAAATTGAGGCTCCACGGAGGCCCGTGTCCACATCAGCTGCAGCTCCCACTCAGACAGACGGCCTGCCCCACAGCCTGCCCTTTGCTGAAGATACCCTCGCTTTATACTTGCATTTCGCTTTTCAGTAAAAACAGTCAAGTTACTGAGTTCTCACATAAAGAGCTCTTCTCACACACTCTAAAGGCAAGTTG